TGCAGAGGAAGGTGCCGGCAGCATCGCGGCTGGGCGCTGTTGGTCTGTCTGGAATCCACGCCTTCCTACTGCTGTTTAGATGCAGTTGCACGGGAGAGAGCTTGCTGCCTTCTTCCAAGGTTAAAAAATGTTGAGGCCAAAAAAGATCCTCTCACCTCCTCCGTTTATAGACCAATGCTCGTGGCTCGTGGTTAATTAAAGCCACAGGAATTGCCAGCCTCGGGCCTCTAGTTTCACAGGATTCCCCCACCCCGTCCTCACTCTTGGTGAGAGACCCGGTGTGGCTTTACCTTTCCAGGGAAGCATGAAGCTGGGGGAGTCATGGGGAGGGGTCGGGCATGCGCAGTGGAAGCAGGCGTCAATCAGCCCCCGTCCGAGAGGCGCCTCTCATGCCCCAGCGGGATCCAGGCTCTCAGGAGTGGGCTGGCGTGTACTCACCTGTCGCCCACAGCTGCCTCCCAGGACCCGGCAGTGCTGGCCTCAGGGTCTCGGTGTTTGTGTGTAGATGCTGAGCCTCTCTGTCTTCACGTTTTGGAACAAAGGACTTCTACCTCCAGCTTTTGATCAGCTTCCCTCAAAATCTTTTCTGTTCAGCAGTCAAACGTGAGACAGTATAGACAAGACCAGGAAACAGATGCAATTGTACGTAGGTAGATGCTATGCAGGATGCACAGAAACAGACACACCAAACAGTTTAGAAATGCATCTCGGTCAGATTGGGTGTGGGGAAAACTCGCTGGGCAGGGCGGCGGCTCCAGAGCTGTCCTAATTCACAACTATTTTTAGCATGTGCTTTAGGAGAGAGACATGAAAGGTTCACAGATAGAATTCAGCAGCATATGAAAAGAATTACACAGCCATGGCCGAGCACGTTTGTTCCAATTAGAAAATGAGCAAAATACATGAAAAGACATTTCACTAAGGAGGGTGTACAGACGGCAAAGAACCAGGCGAAAAGATGCTCCTCGCCAGCCTTCAGGGAGCCTGTGTTAAAGCACGGTGCCATCAGAACGGAATGAAAACCGAGACACCCAGTGCTGGCGAGAGGCAGAGAAGCTGGATCCTCATGCATCACTGAGGGTGAGAGACGGCGCAACCACTCTGGAGACTGTTTGGAAGTTCCTGTAAAAACTAAACATGTAACTGTTCTGTGACCCGGCAGTTGCTCTCCTGGGCATTTATCCCAGTGGATTGAAGACGCTGTTCACAGACAAACCTGAACTTGAATGTTCGGGATCGCCAGCACAGGACCTGACTACTGTTACATGCAGTGACTGGAAGCCTGTCCTGGGAGCCGAGGAGCAGTGCGAAAGCCGGGCACAGAAGGCCGCCTCCTGCACGTTCCCGGATCATGCTCTGGAGAGCACAGCCACGGCGTCGGGATAGCACAGCCACGGCGTCGGGATAGCACAGCGGCTGCCGTTGAGGGGCTGCCAGTGGCTGTAAGGGGCGCCTCGGGTGCTCGTGCCCTGGGACATCTGGATCTGGACTCCATCATGTCCCTCTCCTGGTGCGGCGTTGACCTTGGGTCCTCGTGATGTTACCACCAGAGGAAGTGGTGAAGGGCACAGAGGGTCTCTCTACAGTTGTTTCTTACAGCTGCAATGTGAATTCACAATTTTCTCAAAGTAAGTTTAATTAAAAAACAACAACAACAACAAATGCAAACAGAAGCCTCCCCCAAGCACGTCATTAACTGCATTGGTAGAAAAGAATCACTCACTACGCGTAAACGCTACACAAGTTGGAGACAGATCCAGGGGCCTCAGATGCCTCGGTGTGACTTCATCGCTTCCGAGTTAGGAGACTGGCTCACTGATACCACTCTTTGGACCACAGTTACATTTTCACTATTGTCTCCTTGTTGGTCTTGGGTGAGACGGAATCAGCTGCGTCCGCTGGGACTTGTGACCTGGGGCCTGTGCTGTGAGAACGTCTACTCGGGAGGCTCTGCTGGCCCTGGGCCCTCACTTGGGGTGGGTGCTGTTTCCTACGGACGCGCCCAGGTGCCCTCTCTCCAGCCAGCTCCTCCCACTGCAAGGTGAGTGTGAGCCCTGAAGGACCTGCCCTCCTTTTTGAGCTCTGTCTGCCGTTGTTTTTCACAGATCATTGGTTGCAGAGTGAGGAGAGATCCCCCTAACTCCACCGAACGATACACACGTTGGATCAACCAGCTGACGCCGGAGCAGCTCCTAACCCAGGTACCTCGCCTGGCGCCTTGTCTGGGGCAGGTCCGCTAACTCTGTCAACGTTAATTGCTTCTAGGTTTTCACCTCAAATGGCCCCACGGTGATCATGCCCACCTGGTTCTGCTCGCGAGCGTGGTTCTCCCACGTGGGCCCCTTTAACGAGGGAGGTCAGGTAAGGGCCGAAGGCGGGAATCAGGTCCCTCCCCAGTGATGCCTCTGCTTCTCCCGCCCTGCAGGGCGTCCCGGAGGACCTGCTGTTCTTCTACGAGCACCTCAGGAAGGGCGGCGGCGTCATCCGCGTGGACCAGAGTCTCCTGCTGTATCGCCACCACCCACAGGCGGCCACGCACTGCGTCCTCGAGTGAGTCAGCCCCGCCCGGCCCCGGGACGCCTCGGCCTGCCTATCACCCTCTTCTCCACCGCAGGACGACCATCTGGACCCACCGCGTCCGCTTCCTGGAAGAGCAGGCCCTGCCCCGCTGGGCGGCCTTCACCATCTGGAACGCTGGCAAGCAGGGGCGCCGGCTGTACCGCAGCTTGACTGCCGGCAGCCAGCGCAAGGTGAGCATCCTGCCACCCTCCAACACTGCCTGGTCCAGAGCTGCCCTTCTGTGCTTGTCCCCAGGTGGTGGCATTCTGTGACGTGGACGAGAACAAGATCAGGAAAGGCTTCTATTGCCACGAGGACTCTCAGGTGTGCAGGGCCGCATGGTGTCACCCTTGGGGCGGGCAGGACTGATGGCCACTGTCACTCTCAGGAAAGACCCAAGCCCCGAATCCCCATCCTGCACTTCCGAGCCGCCCGGCCACCCTTCGTCATCTGCGTGAAGCTGGTGAGTGTGGGGCCCTTGGCCGTGGAAGGGCTCCGGACTGAGCTGAATCTGCTGCTCCTGACAGGACCTCACAGGGGGCGCCTTTGAGGACAACCTGAGGTCACTGCACTTGCAGGAGGGCCAGGACTTCCTTCACTTCAGCTGACGGACCCATGGCAGCTGCTCCCAGGTGGGTCTTTTCACCGAAGAACCATCTGGGTTTCTCAGAAGCCACTTGTTCCTTCCATCCTCAGTGCATCCCAGGCCAGCAGGAGCTTTGTGAGCTGCAGGCATGGCGATGGTGCGCCTGTTCCACACCCAGCAGGCGCAACCAGAGTCTCATGTGTGCCGACCACAGGAGCCAAGCCTTTTCCACTGTGTGGACTCATGTGGCCAAGGCTAGGCCTGGTCACCCAGGACCCTCACCACGTGACCCCAGCCAATCGGGACAGTTCAAGGAGGAGGAGACCCCTATTACACAGGTTGGAATAAAATATTTAAATCTCGTAAAAATGTAACCCAAGGCTCTTTTAGGGTATAAAGACCATTGGCCACCAGGTCAAACACAACAACAGTAGTGTGTTAACCCCACACTCCTGTGTGGCCAGGTCGTCACACACATCCCGTGAAGAGCTGTCTGCTAAACACACAGCACGGACTGTCACAGTCCTGGTCTTGTGGTCCTGGTGACCTCACAAGCCTCACAGATGCGGTGGCACCTCCCAGTTCTTGGCCTGCCCATGTTCCTGTGTCCAGGCCCCATCCCCACCTGAGAGCAGGCCAGGGAGCCACCCTAATCTACACCACGCACATGGCACCCCTGGGCTCCTCACATAGGGAAAGGGTTGCTCACCCAAGCCCTTGGGCCTCTGAGTGGCCACACCTGGGGCTGCTTTGGTGCTGCTGGCCGTGGTTCTGCACCTCAAGCCCTATGAGCACAGCACAGGTCCCAGAGATGGGTGTGGGTTGCTACCACAGTGAAATTTTTATACACGTTCCCCTCACCAGCTTTGGGATGGATCAGCACGAGCTCAGACACAGAGACAAAGGTAGCCTCCTGCCCTTTGCCTAAAAACCCAAGTGTGGACTCTGCCCAGGCTCTCCTAAGACAGTGTAATTATTTCAAGAATGGTATTTATTTCCCACATTACTGTAGAGGCACACATTGGACTCTGACGATTCCCCTTGCAGCAGACATTTGTGAAGCTGCTGGTCGGCACACCCATCAATCAGTGACTCCTGCACTGCAGAGGGGCCACATGCACGATGCTCACGTGTGCACAGGGGGGAGGACAGCACCCCCACCAGGCAGACGGGCCCAGAAACAGCATCTGCCCAGCACTCCAGACCATGCCTGCCACCAGGGCTTCTCAGTTCTCTAGCATTTGAACCTCTGATTTAACATTCATCTCTCTCCAAGACTGGGTGGGGCACTGCCTGTGGCCAGACGTCTCCCACAGCAGGGACAGCACCAGGCAAGAAGGGGGCCTGGTCTCCAGGCAGGAGGAGTGCAGCCCACCTCCCCTCTGGCTGACCCCTGGGCAGTGAGCCTTTCCATCACCCCTACACACATCAGGCTCAGAGACAAAAGGCAGGAACTTCTTGGTACATGATTTTATAGGAAGCACATTTGTGTTCAAGTGAAGGCAGAGGCGTCCACCCCAAGTCACCAGAGCGCAGGTGCAGAGAGGAAAAGCTGTCAGCTAGTGCCAGCCTCCAAGGGCCAGCGCTACCCTTCAACAGCTGGAGGCACCACTGTGCGAGGCTTTCCACACCGGCCTCCCTCAGGAACAAGACATCCTCACCAGGCAGGGGTGAGGTATGGGCTCCAGGACTGGCTTCAGCAGGCACCAGGCTGAAGAAGAGACAAGACAAGCTCAGGCTGGTCAGCTCCAACACACACCATTCCCAGCCAGGGGACCCTCACCCCTCTGGGCCCTGTGTGGGGACTGACACGGTTCCTGCAGGAAACCATTTGTGCCGTTTCCCACACACCCGGCAGCCTGAGCTATGTGGCTGACAGGTGCTCATGACTAACGTGTCCTCGGAAGGGCACCCCATCTGGGGAGCGGGAAGGGAGGTTCACTGCACTGCTCTTAACCTGCATTCACACGTTTGAAATTTTTCCTAATAAAAATGTAAAAAGCACATTTAATTCCAAAGTCTGCTGTTGAGTTCAG